ATTGGCAGCAGAGGGGAGTTGTAAGCAGGGAAATAACATTACCATCACCTTTAGAGAGTACTTTCTATGAGCCAGGAACTAGGCTAAGAACTTGAGTGCATTATCTCATTTAATCTATTAATATAATAGTACCGCATGACAAAGTGACTATCATTATCGCCACTTTACAGGGGAGAAAACTTAATCTTGGAAAACTTATCCCCAAACCCAGCAGGTGATAGAATTTGAATTCCATCTAACACCTAAAGCTATTCTGCGTATCATTTCTAGATCATTTTACCTAGAAGAGAATAAGAATAATTATAAGAATAATTCTAGCAGTGTTATAGAATAGGGATTGAAGAAAGGCCAGGCAAGGAGCCTGCTCAGGTTATTATAACGGTTTTGAGGAAAGATGATGAGGGCATTAAGTATATTTTCAGTGCTTGCTCTGCTGTGTTCTCTGTAGCCACATTGAGTCGGTTACTTGTTGGAGCATCAGGAGCCTCTGTAAAATGAGGACACTAGTGTTGCTGACATCATAGGGTTGGTGAAAGGATTAAATGAAAAAATGTCTGTCAATCACTTAGCACCACGTCTGAGATGTAGTTGGCCCTTAATATATACAGAAGTTTACAAGGTATTTGTTTGTTTAATAAAGACAGGTCCACTCCAAGAAATGTTATTAAGTACTTAATAACGTGTGCTTTGAGGTGTACACATGAGTACAACAGCGAACAACATGAGCAGGTAAATAACTGAACAAACAAATAATTTTAAATGCAGTAACTCTGTAAAGAGAAATGGAGGATGCTAATTTTTAACTCCGGTCAGGAAACTTCTGATGTATTTTTCTATATCTTTATTTAATAATCTTCTGATAATGAGTTAATTTAATATAAACTCAGATAAAATTTTTTGACAAAACTAAGAGATAAACCAAAATGAAATATCCGATTAGGATCCCGAATCGCGCCTCCCGAGGTTAGTACTACCCCTCACGACTCCTCCCTCCGCCACAGCCACGCCTCTTCTGGGTTTACAGTTCAGAATCACGCCGGCCTCATTCTACCGCTGCTCTCTCCTGGATCTCGGCCACGGATCTTTTGCTCGCGAAAGTTCCTCCGTCTAGCTGCACACAACGCTGCTGCAGGAAACCGAGGTAAGGGATTTGCCGAGACTTAGCTCCACCACACTCCCCGAGGCCCCGCCCCTCCTCTCTGGCCCTCCCCTAGGCCCAGGTGTCTCGCGTTGCACGTGCAGTTGTTGTGGTTCTACGTCACGTGGTCCCGGAAGTTCAAGACAGACCCGCCTCAAACATGGCGGCGCCCAGCGCGCGAGGACGTGATCCGCTTCTGCTCCGGCTTGGATTGTAGCCTTGACGAGGTCTGAGCGACCATGGACCGGCCGGGGTTCGTGGCAGCGCTGGTGGTGAGTGCGGGGCGGTGGGGTGGGTTGCTCAGTTTTCTTTTTCTTCCCTCTTTTTTTTTCAAAGGCTGGTGGGGTAGCAGGTGTTTCTGTTGACTTGATATTATTTCCTCTGGATACCATTAAAACCAGGCTGCAGAGTCCCCAAGGATTTAGTAAGGCTGGTGGTTTTCATGGAATATATGCTGGCGTTCCTTCTGCTGCTATTGGATCCTTTCCTAATGGTAAAAAATTATATTCTCACTTCTGTAAAGCCTTTGTGAAAGACTGGCTTGTTTTAAATTTCAGCTGCTGCATTTTTTATCACCTATGAATATGTGAAGTGGTTTTTGCATGCTGATTCATCTTCATATTTGACACCTATGAAACATATGTTGGCTGCCTCTGCTGGAGAAGTGGTAAGTAACAAGTTTTGTGTATAAAATACTTCCTTTTTAGGATATAATCAAATTTGTCTTTTAGGTTGCCTGCCTGATTCGAGTTCCATCTGAAGTGGTTAAGCAGAGGGCACAGGTATCTGCTTCTACAAGAACATTTCAGATTTTCTCTAACATCTTATATGAAGAGGTGAGATGGGTTTTTTAAGCTCTTCTTTTCTTTTTCTGAACTCTCGGCTGTGTGTTTGTTTCAGGGTATCCAAGGGTTGTATCGAGGCTATAAAAGCACAGTTTTAAGAGAGGTAAGTCACTTACTTTCCAATATTGAAGTACGATTACACTTTGCTTCCTGTTTGTGTCTTGCAGATAAATTCACTGATAGAATTTTTCAGTAAATCCTAAGAAAATAATGTGATGGGGGATCTACAAGACTTGAACCAAATCTTGACCTGAGTGAGAGTGGAGCACAATTTCTGAGTGTTAGAGGATTCTAAAGGATAGAAATGGAACTGTTTGTATGGGCAGAACACAATGAGATGCTTCTAAAACAGCCATTAATATTGATTTCAGCATCCTTTTTCGTCTGGCCTTTGTGAGGGGTGCTTAAAAATGTTTTGACTGATTGTAGTCTGTCCTTTTTTGTTCCCTGTGCTGCATCATATGTTCTGAGAAACAGTAGAGTAGGTGGGAAAAGGTTGATAATCTTTGGCCTTGAAGTGGTTTTGGTATACATAGCCAAGTAACTAGCAGATAATTTATTGACTAGTGGAGAAGCAGAAATTTTTGTGAGGATTTTTTTTTTTCCCTTTTTGAATATACTCTGCTTTTTGTTATTCAACTTGTCAGTGCAAAACTGACATTATAGAAGAACGCACTAGAGGGCGCACAATGCCTGTATTTTAAATGTTGGTGGCAAAAACCTCAGCATGAACTTGGAAGCTGCTTCCTGGCACTGTTTGAAAAAAAAAAAAAAAGGTTCAAATTAGAAAATGTAAATTTAAGCATAATAGTGTTTTCCGATCAAGATACCTGAATGGATAAATTTGTGTTATCTTTTGATACATATGTACATGGAGTTGTATTTATTTGGGTTCTAATTTTTTAAAACTTTTACCATGGAAAAATTTAAAGACACACAAAAAAGATTACTAAAATGAATCCCTGTAGTCTCATCAATTACCAGCTCTTGAGCAGTATTGTTCCATCTATACCAAACCCTGCTTCCCACATGTCTGTATGATATTGAAGCAAATACCAGACATTCTGATTTCATCCAGAAATACGTCACTATGCATCTCTAAAAGATAACTGTAAATATGTATAATGTATCAAAAATGAGTGTCATAACAGAAAGACAAATATTGTATTATATGTGTAAACTAAGAAAGTAAAATTCATAGAAGCAGAGAGTAGAACCATGGTTCTCGGGTGTTAGGGGGTGGGTAAATGGGGAGATGTTGTTCAAAGGGTACAAATTGTCAGTTATAGGATCAGCAGGTTCTGGGTATTTAAGGTACAGCATGAAAAGTGATGGATGTGTTAATTAATTTGATTGTGGTAATCATTACACATTGTGTATCAAATCATCACATTGCTCACTTTAATATATATAATCTTTATTTGTCATTTATTTTAAAAAACGAATATCATAGTCTAGAAGTATTTCCCCAAAGCTATTTATCACTTACAAAGGGGAAAATAGTAATTTTACAGTTGGAAAGACTGGCAGTCACTATTTTATCCAAGTGATCAAGATTAGCATCACCAGTAATAAGATTATATTAACATCATACATCTCTAATATAATGCACCAAGAAGGACACAATGTCACTTCTTTGGTCTTCTTGCCAAAGATGCATAATCTCAGTGTGATCATGAGAAAACATCACACAAACCGAGATTGAGAGACATTGTACAGAATTGTCAAAGTTATGATAAAGAAAGATGAAAGAACTGCCACAAATAAGAGAAGACTAAGGAGACACAACAAGTAAATGCAGTGTAGGATCCTGGATTTGATCCTGGAACAGAAAAGATTTTGGGAAAAACTGGTAACATTCAAAATCTGTAATTTAGCTATTAGCATTGCAGCAAAACTGGTAGCTGGTTTTGATAAGTGTACTGTAGTTAATTTATTAACATTAGAGAAGCCAGCATATATGTGAACTCTGCTATTTATGCAACTTTTATGAGAGTTTGTTTTTAAAAAACAAACTAAAATGCCACATTTGGACATTGTATGAAGTACTTGTTTTTAGAGTCATCTTCTAAAATAATGACAAGTTAAATTTAAAATTTAATTTCTTTTATTGTTAACTTGTATTAAAATAATATATGCAATTAGTAACAACCCAAATAATGTAGAAGGACTTAAGATGAAAAACAACAGTCTCCTGCCCATCCCTCTCCATTCTGGTTCCACTCTCTAGAGGTAGCCTTTATTTTTTATTTTTTAAAATTTTAACTGTTTTATTTTTAGTTCTTATTTCATCGGTGCTTTCAGATAATATATTATTTAAATGTCTGTTTTAAAATTTGTCAGTAGATAAAGTTTGTTGAGTCTTTGGGATGGAAGATGTGATTAAGCTCACATTATGTTCTTCCCCAACCCTGTCTCATCCTAGCATTCCAGTTATATAAATTTCATTCCTCTGTTCATTTTAGAAACTTTAAGTTATATATTCGTTTCTTTATTTCTTATCCTACGAACTTTCTGCATCTTACAACTTTCTCTTGACATGATGAGGCTGTTGCTTTCTTTTTGCCACCTTGTCCTCCTTAACCTGCAAATTTCACTTTCTGGAAAGACTTCTCTCAACTATACTTTCATTGTACATTGTCAAGAGGGTTGACAATTTCATCCTGTCTTTTACCCTCAGTCACTTCTTTCATAGCTCTTCTGTATTGATTCTAAAAGTGGAGTACCGGTGAACTAGTGTTTGTATTATTGAGAAGACTTCATGAATGATCAGACCATGTAGTGTGCTAAGGCTGTATTTTTTTTTGTGTGTGGGACTTACACCCTGAGAGATGGTTTCAGCATCAGAATCAAATAGACCTTCTTGCACTCTATCAGTTGCTAAAATTTAATTTCCAACATTTGGGGCATGAGCTTGTCTTTTTTTCTTGGAGTTTCTAATTGCCTTTTCTGTATGAAAAAGGCATTATTTGCATTATTTTTAGGTATGACAACTTTGAAAACATACTGTCTTTTGTCCTGAGTCCCCTTTTACCCTGGGAATCTTGGAATCTTTCATTCTCCTGTTCTAATCCTGTGTTAATATTCACTGTGTTTGGGCTTCTATTCTTGGGTCAGATTTGCTGTTTCCTGAAGGCCGCATAGCATAGTGGTTCAGACCAGGGCTTTGTGGTCAGGCAGCCCAGGTTTTGCCAACAGCTCTGCCTCTGTTAAACTTACACCTGGTGCTACAGTGTCCTCATTGAATGAAAATGCTTTCAGATATGAAAAATATAAGAATTTAGTCCATTTGTTTGAAGGCTTTTATTTGATTCTGATTTTTTTGGGGAGGTGGGGTCAGGTAATTATCTTTCTCTAGTGCCTATTATTTTACAAATATCTCATTAAAGACAGCCGATGATAACCATTCTCATGATTCTTTGGCCTCAAATGTGTTTCACTGGTTTG